TGATCAAGTGTGACGGCGAACAGGTATTTTGAGAGTTCTTAAATACCCACGTCAATCTTTGCTGTGAAAACTGGGATGGGGTCGGGTGAACCTTCTTCTTGCGGACAGTTTTTCAAAAGTCATGACCATAACAAAGTGTGAGTATTTCCCGGCTTTATTAAACAGTCCGAAAAAACGCTACTGGGTTTTGATTGGTTTACATTTAATAAAGATTGAATGAAACCACAAAAGGGCTTTTAAGCACACCGGCAAAAAAAAAAAAAGGCCATAAATAAGAGCAAATGAAAACCCGAGACAACATTGTATGGATCAAGAAGACTGCTGAGAAAGGGAAGGACAACGGGGAAATTCGCCAACACAGAGATATACGTGACCAGCAAATACAACAGAAAGGGAAAAATGCACGCTTGTGGGTTTGGTGGCACTCTTTAGCGCAGAATTACTGCACTATGCGCATTAAAGAGAAATGCGAATTAAAGAAAGGTCTTGGCTGGCAAGTTTTCAGGGGAGACCGTGGGAGAAGGGGAGTGATATGAACAGGCAGAGTCTTCTGCATGTGCTTTCTGTACAGAATCAGCTTAGCGGTCCAGACTGTCCTCCTCCACTCCTGCTCCACCCTAGGAGACAGTGTCACAGCAATCGATCCCTGGCAGCTCCGCCCTTCAATCCGCTCCTGCCTTGGGAGGCGCCCGAAAAGAGGCAGGGCTTTGTGGGCGGAACCGGGCGGTGGGCGGAGCTGAGAATGCAGGGCGGGTCTAGTGGGCGGGGCCGCTACGCCGACGGCCTCTCTGCCGGGGGCGAGGCTGTTAGGGGCGGAGCTATGCTGGGGGGCGGGGCCCGCAGTGACGTGATGTGGAGCGGATGGAGCTGTGCGGGCTCGTGGAGGAGGGACCGAGGCAGTGGCCCCTGAAGCAAGGCTCAGTCTGGAGAACCCGAGGGCGGGGCGAGGGTGGGGAGAGGGCGGGGCGAGGGTGGGGCGAGGGCGGGGCGGACGTCGCTCTCCCGGCGGCCGGCGGGGCGCGCTAGTGTTGGGGTCCCGCCGTCCTGAGGCTCGAGCTCTTGCGGGTCGATCGGTCGGCGGGGCCTGCGCGGGGCCCGGGCCCATGGCGGCGTCGGCGGCTCTGTCTGCGGCGGCGGCGGCGGCAGCCCTGTCTGGCTTGGCGGTTCGGCTGTCGCGCTCGGCGGCGGCCCGAGGCTCATACGGCGCCTTCTGCAAGGGGCTCACGCGCACGCTGCTCACCTTCTTCGACCTGGCCTGGCGGCTGCGCATGAACTTCCCCTACTTCTACATCGTGGCCTCGGTGATGCTCAACGTCCGCCTGCAAGTGCGGATCGAGTGAGCGCCGGCGGCGGCGGCGGCCGCGGAGGCCCGGCTGGAGGGGCGACAGTGTCCCCGCCCGCCCCCGGCCGGGTCGCGGGCATGAAGGACAGCTGGATCGCGGCGGGGGGCGGAGGTGGGGCGGCCCGGGCCCCTGGACTCTAGACCTACGCCGCCCGGGCACGAAGGCCCAGCCCTGGCCCTGGCCGCGGTCTCAGCCCGGGACCCCGGATCGCGCAGAAATGCACTGAACAGGCCCCTACAATTGGGCTCCAGAAACTACCTGAGCTCGGACTACCTGTTGCCTCACATTGGCAAAAGAGGGGGAAACCAGAAGGAGGGAATTCTGCTGCGGCGACTTGACTTTCCCCGCCCCGAGCAGAAAGGTAGGAGGCGACAGGTTGGAATGGGGGAGGGGCTGAGGTCCCCATCTCTTTCTTTCTCTTTCAGGCATTGACGTTTGTAGGCGGTGACCCGCCCCTTCTCTGGCCTTGCCAAGAGTCTCATCCCTACCCTGGGGCACCTCTGACCCTGGACCTGCTTGGGCAGAGGCAGCGTGAAGGGCCTGAACAAGAGGAGAAGAAGGGCCTTCCTAGTAGAGGCACAGCATGGACAAAGGCTCACAGGGGTGGGGGTGCCCAGTGATCGAGTCCTGGCTTGGGAGGGAAGGTCTGAGTTCCCTGGGAACTGAAATCGGCTAGCAGCACTGTGAGAGAGGTGTATTTCCCCCTCCTAATGACAGAGGAAACCGAGGCTTCGGGGAGGGGGGGATTTGCCCTTGACATGCAGATAGGATGAGGAGGAACTGCGTGTGCCCCTGGGCCTGCAGGCTCCCACACCCCTCCCCAGTCTTCTCCAAGACCTGGCATGATGGGAGGAGGGAGGGGAAAGTGAAGAGGGAAGCATAGGGCTCCTAGGGCACCAAGGGAGAGGGGCCCAAGGGTAGGGAATCTGGGGATCTCGCTTTCTTTGGAGCAGTACAGAAGATCACAGGAAAGATTAGGACAGACAGCTGAGATGGCAGACAGGAGAGATGGGCCCCAGGATCCCTGGGGAGCCAAGCTTTCCCCCACAGCCTAGCCTCCCCACCCCACCTGGAGCTTCACCAAGGGCTTTTCAGCAGTGAAGTGGCACAAACCTCCCAGTTTGGTGGGCAAGTGGGGCTGATGGTGGTGTCATGGCTCCTGGAGACACGACATAACCAGGAGGGTGAAGGGATAAACCTGGGGTGGGCTGGGGCTGAGACCCATGGCATGACCCCAATTCTCTCTCCTCAAGCTCGACCCCCCCGCCATCCCCAGGATCACACAGGAGAATCTCATCCTCACGGCTTGGATTGGTCCTGGGGGCCCCCGGTTGTGCTGCTAACTGGTGTACAATGCTCAAGAGCAGCCCAGAGGGGAGCCAGGAAGGGACCCTCGCCCTCACCTGCTATCCCCATTTCCGCATCTCTTGCACTGGTACCCTGAGGGCCACATTCTCAGTTCCTGGGATTGAAAACTGCAGCAGTCTGGCCAGCTCCAGGGACAGAGTGATCCAACCACCTACCACGTACCCTCCTCAGCAGGCCACTGGACCCAGGTCCTGAATGAAGCTGTCCGCCTGCCTCACCCCAGAAGAGGCTGGACAGTGGCTGCCTCGTGCCCCCTGCAGTCTCCCACAGCCAGGGCCCGATGGGGTGCCTCCTTGTCCCAAGTCTCCTGAGAACCCCTGACCTTGCTGGCCTCTCTCATCCGCCCCAACCCTGTCCACCCTTGACCACCTCTGGGGGCCTGTCAGCCTGCTGGTCCCCCCAACAGATCTCTGGGGGCAGCCTCTGTGGGACAAGAGTGATACAGAGCTGGAGGAGAAGAGGAGTGAGGGGCCTCCTTGTGTCTGATGCACAGATGTGGCCCTTTCAAACCCTGGTGTCACCCTCTGGGTGACTGGATCCCTAGCTCCAGCCTCTTCCTGGGCCAGCCAGGAAGGGTGGAGGAAAGTTCTTTGCTGATTGCATGTGTGATACAGTGGGGGGTGCCTGAGCCCTCCCCATGCAAGGGGCTCATCCTGGGACTCTGGAAGCTGCTTCCCTACTGGGAGAAATGTGTGTCGGAGCTGCAGGGGTCCCTACCCTCAGAGACCCCCGACTGCAGGGAACCCACCCCATAAGAGGGTCACGGATGTCCATGTCCGCCCACCCCCCGTGGCTTCTGCTGTGGCTATATTGGCCTAGAGGGGCTGACTGGGGAGGAGCAGGGCTAAGCCCTCAGCATTTGCTCCTGTCCCTGCCTTTTCACCCCTGCTGCCTGAAGTGGTAGCCCCGCCTGCTGCTTCTCTACCTCCCCTCCCCACCTCTTCTCTCCCCTACAGGGCCCTTGCTGCGTGATGGGGTCTCCATGCACTTTATTTATTTGCAGTCTGTTTTCTAGGCGGTGGAGCTTCTAGACACCGACCGGAATGACATACGTTTCTGTGTGTGATTCACTGTGTACTGGTCAGCACAGGCTGGCCAGAGAGATGTTCTTGTTTCTGGTGTTGTCACGTCTTCTTGTTTTCTCTAAGTTTAAAAAAAAAAAAAAGTCCTTGGTTTAATACACTAAAATCCCAACTGGAGGCCTTCCGTGTCTGGTGGGGGTGATG